GTGTCCCCACCCAAATCTCATCTGGAATTGTAATCCTCCTGTGTCAAGGGAGGAACCTGGTGGGAGGGGATGGGATCTGGGGACAGGTTCCCCCCTGCTGCTCCCCTGATAGTGCGGGAGTTCTCAGGAGAGCTGATGGTTTGAAAGTGTGGCACTTCCTGCTTCTCCGCTCACTCCCTCCTGCCGCCTTGTGGAGAAGGTGCCTGCTTCCCCTTCGCCTTCTGCCATGACTGTAAGTTCCCTGAACTGGGAGTCGATTAAACCTCTTTCCTTTATAAATTACCTAGGCTCAAGTATTTCTTTATAGCAGTGTGAAAACAAACTAATACCCCTTCCCTGAGGCGCCTTCTCCTTAGGCAACCCGCTGCCCCCATGCTCCTCCTCTGCCCCCTGTTCTTTCTTTTCCCCTCATGAGGCCCAAGTGATAAACGGGGCCAGCCCCAGCCCCAGCCCCAGCCCCAGCCCCATCCTACTGCAGGCCTGTGTGGCTGCTGGAGAGGCCGTGTTCCTTTCCTCTCCCTGAGCCTGCCTGATATGCTTTCTGGATCCTGGAGGAAACTGACCCCCTATTCTCATACTGGTGCAACATCTTCCAAGACCTCAAAGCTGTACCATTTGAGCCAGTCTTTTTTCTTATCTCCACTTGCTAGGGCTGTCATTGGGACAGTCCTAGAGGGTGGTGCCAATGGATGAATAGATGGATGGACAGTAGTCCAGGGATGATGTCCCTGTCTGTCCTGAACCGGGCCCTTCCTCCAATGAGAAGCCTTCCTGAGTGAGTTTATACAGTCATCCCTTGGTATCCATGGAGGATTAGTTCTAGGGTCCCCGGGAATGCCAAAATCCATGGATGCTCAAGTCTCTGATATAACGTGGCCTAGTATTTACGTATAAGCTATGCGCATCCTCCCGTATACGTTAGACCGTTACTAGATTATTTATGATGTGTAATACAATGCAGATGCTACATAAATGGTCGTGATACTGTATTCTTTAGGGAATGATGACAAGAACAAAGTCTGCACATGTTCAATAGAAACATAACCGTCCAATTTATTTTCTGAATATTTTCCATCTGCTGTTGCTGAATCTACAGATGCAGAGCTCCTGGATACGAGAGCCAAGTGTGCTTTGAGAGTAGGGTGGGTGAGGTTGCTAATGAGTACAGGGGAGCAGGTGTTGATCAGGAGGACCCTGCACTGGGGCATCTGGACGTCCTGCCTCAGGACTTGAGACTCCAGTTGGATGGCACAGGCAGACTCAGCCCAGGTCAAAGCCGTCCCCTTGAAGTTTCTTTTTATCCCAAGCTCTTTCTGGCCCCTGGAATTTGGCATCCCCTAGGCCCTGTGTGGAAGGACAGATGAACCAGGTTTTAGATAACATGTCTAGAAGAGTGAGCCCCTACTGTGTGCCCGGCACTTTCCCCACAGGATCCTCTAGCTAGAATATCCAAGGGTCATGGAGAGAAATACCCAGTTAAAATATCAGAAATGAAAAAGCGATACCATTAGAGACACTAAAAAGACCATTAGGTAATAGTACTAGCTTTTGTATTCTGAGATCCAACAGCAGCAGTCACTTCCCTCCACCGCTATGTGTATCCCAGGACCACCCTGGGCAGGGAGGGCTGAGGTTAGGGAGCAGCCATGGATGCTCTGATGCTGGCCCTGGGCCTCGGGGGTGACAGTGATGAGGAACTGGGTGCACACATGAGTGGGGCAGCCGGGCCTGGCCAGAGAAGCAGCACACACGTGCACAGATGTGTTTACCCACATACACATGTGCACGCACGTGCACAAACACATTGCAGGCAGGCATGTTGACGCCTCAGGCAGCGGAGGACCCTGACTCTGGGCACTGCTGACCCGGGCAAGGCCCCACTGTGATTCGTGCCATGACCTCAGAATGTCACTGGTGCTTAGCACCTATCTGCTCTCTGGCCTGCGTCAGTGGTCTACAGCAGTTACACACAGGCAGTGGTATCTGTGAGCAGCTCTGTGGACTCAAAGGTTTTCTCCCTGAGAGGCATGACCCAGGCCAGCTGATTCATCAGAATCAGGTGAGCGTGACCTGCTCTCTTCCCTCCAGGCGGACTTGGGGGCAGTGGCTACGGTGCGGGCGGTGTTGGCCTCTGTGGGGCAGCTACCGAGGAGGGTCATCCCTGAGCACTCACCAGGCGCCCGTTCTACACTGCCCGTGTAGACGATTGGCTCTTTCGTCTCCATGGTGGCTTCGTAGAGTGGGTGCTGTTCCCAAATGTCCCCATTCGACAGATGAGACGTCTGGGGTCAGAGAGGCAGTAACCGGCCTGGGAATCCGGACATGACCCTGAGTTTTGCTCTCAGCCCTGCCGTGTGCTGTGCTGGAATTCAGGCCTGAACCCTGTGACCTCCCTGCCCTAGATCCCAAATCTGCCCAGGTTTCCCATCCCGATGGGGCAGAGCCTGGTCCTGGCAGAGCCACTGGTATAGAGCCACTGGTACAGATCCACTGACGGTCCTCAGAACACCTCTGTGCCCTAAGCTGGGTCCTGATGGTCGCTGTGGGCCCCACTGAACACACATGGTCCCTTGTCCGGGGGAGCCTGCTGCCCTTGGGCAGCTGTGGAAAATGAAGGAGCCCTGGAGGGCTGGCTGAGGGGAGACTATCTTCCCTTGTGTTCAAAGGGGTCCGGGCACTAGGGTTCTCCCCAGGTATTTCTTGCTCTGCGTGGTCCTCTTGAGGCCTCGCCCTCCTTTTGCCTCGAGTATTCCCAGGAGGGACGGTCCATCCAGCTGTTCTCCAGGACCAAGGACCCACTGTTCTTCCTCAGTGACCCAGGAAAATGAAGCCTCCTCCTGTTGGGACGGCTCAGAATGGTGGACTCCACAGTCCCTCCGCGAGAGACGTGGTTTCCATGCGTACAATAGATCTTCCTCATCCCCCAAACCCAACACCCTCCTGCTCAACAGGCGTTATTCCTAAAGTGGCTTCACTGTTCAGACTGAAGAGCCACGGTAGCCAAAGTGATGAGCGGAGTAGAACCGAGCAGTCGGGAGAGATCTTGTTCCCTGTAGGAAACTGGGCATCGCTGAGGCCCTGAGCATCCCAGGAGGCCGATTGCACAGAGACCTCTGGTCGCTGACCCCAGTCTGCCTCCACATCCCTGGAATAGCCCATCATGGGCCCTTCACCCTTGGCAGGTGGAAACCATTCAACCTGCTGGGGCCGGTGTGTCCCCATTTCATGGCATTGGGGGACAACAGGATTCTCTGTCTAGGTCCCACTGTACTCAAGTCCTTGGGAAGATGCCCACCCCTGCTTGGGACTTGAGACTCCAGAGACTGGAGCAGCTGTGGGCCACTGGGTCTGGCCCCTTTTTCCCTGGGGGCGGCGGTGGAATGGGGGTTACGCAGCCAGCCAGCATCTGGGAGCCCGGCGAGAGCGGTTCAGGTGTTCTCCGAAGCCGCCGCGTACGGTGTGACCTTTAGACAATTCTGTCTCACAGGATGGACGTGGTAGAGGTCGCGGGCAGTTGGTGGGCACAAGAGCGAGAGGACATCATTATGAAATACGAAAAGGTACAAGTCGGTCTGCTTCTTGGAGGGAGGCCGACCCCTCACCAAGGCTCCCTCTGGGCTACAGGGACACCGAGCTGGGCTGCCAGAGGACAAGGGGCCTAAGCCTTTTCGAAGCTACAACAACAACGTCGATCATTTGGGGATTGTACAGTGAGTCCTCTGCACTCCCCTCACCCCTAAAGCCAGGCTGTCCCTACACTCCTTCTTCTCCCAGGTCCTGCCCCTCCTGGGAGTCAGCCCCACAGGAAGGCCCTTGTCCTCCCTTCCCTGTGCCTTCTCCTGGGCTGAGCCCTGAGCTGGAAAGGGACAGAGCCAGTCCTTTCTGGGGGTCGGCACCCAGGCTGGGGCCGCTCCAGGCCCCGTGCAGTTCCTCAGCTCTGCCTGGGTTGCCTTACAGTGAGACGGAGCTGCCTCCTCTGACTGCGCGGGAGGCGAAGGTAAGAGCCTGATGCGTGGAGGGGCTGGTCCACTCCGCTAACTCCAACATGCCTCATTTGACAGCAAATTCGGCGGGAGATCAGCCGAAAGAGCAAGTGGGTGGATATGCTGGGAGACTGGGAGAAATACAAAAGCAGCAGAAAGGTAACGTGTGGAGGGAGGAAGCACTCTCTGCAGCCTGTGACACCAGATCGTTTTCTGCCCACAGCTCATAGATCGAGCGTACAAGGGAATGCCCATGAACATCCGGGGCCCGATGTGGTCAGTCCTCCTGAACATTGAGGAAATGAAGTTGAAAAACCCCGGAAGATACCAGGTACGCTCAGCCAGAGCACAACAAACAGGACAGACTGCTTCCTCCTCTTGGCCCTGCCCTACAGATCATGAAGGAGAAGGGCAAGAAGTCATCTGAGCACATCCAGCGCATCGACCGGGACGTAAGCGGGACATTAAGGAAGCATATATTCTTCAGGGATCGATACGGAACCAAGTAAGCCTACGGGAGCCACAGGGTCCCAGCAGACAAACCAAAGCCCCCTTTCTCTGTTTCCTAGGCAGCGGGAACTACTCCACATCCTCCTGGCATATGAGGAGTATAACCCGGTGAGTATTCCCGGCAGTGAGGTTCCCGGGCCATGTCCTTCCATGGTGACTCTGGCTCTTGCAGGAGGTGGGCTACTGCAGGGACCTGAGCCACATCGCCGCCTTGTTCCTCCTCTATCTTCCTGAGGAGGATGCATTCTGGGCACTGGTGCAGCTGCTGGCCAGTGAGAGGCACTCCCTGCAGGGTAAGTGAACAGCTGCCCCGGGGACCTCCTGCTCTGATTTCATGATGGGCTGGGGGCTTCTCAGGATTTCACAGCCCAAATGGCGGGACCGTCCAGGGGCTCCAAGACCAACAGGAGCATGTGGTAGCCACGTCACAACCCAAGACCATGGGGCATCAGGTGAGTTTATGGTCCCCTCAGCTCTTCCCAGAACCAGGTTCTTTCACACCTGCTGTCCCCACAGATCTCTCTCGGGCTCACCCTGCGCCTGTGGGACGTGTATCTGGTAGAAGGCGAACAGGCGTTGATGCCGATAACAAGAATCGCCTTTAAGGTTCAGCAGAGTAAGTCTACGTGTGCCCAGCGGGGCCTGGGGCTCCCCTGGCCTGATATCCACCCTGTCCCTAGAGCGCCTCACGAAGACGTCCAGGTGTGGCCCGTGGGCACGTTTTTGCAACCGGTTCGTTGATACCTGGGCCAGGGATGAGGACACTGTGCTCAAGCATCTTAGGGCCTCTATGAAGAAACTAACAAGAAAGAAGGGGGACCTGCCACCCCCAGGTGGGCTCCAGTGCCATGTCCCCTCCCATGTCGGAGATGCTGACCGCGTCTGTTTTCCTTTCAGCCAAACCCGAGCAAGGGTCGTCGGCATCCAGGCCTGTGCCGGCTTCACGTGGCGGGAAGACCCTCTGCAAGGGGGACAGGCAGGCCCCTCCAGGCCCACCAGCCCGGTTCCCGCGGCCCATTTGGTCAGCTTCCCCGCCACGGGCACCTCGTTCTTCCACACCCTGTCCTGGTGGGGCTGTCCGGGAAGACACCTACCCTGTGGGCACTCAGGGTGTGCCCAGCCCGGCCCTGGCTCAGGGAGGACCTCAGGGTTCCTGGAGATTCCTGCAGTGGAACTCCATGCCCCGCCTCCCAACGGACCTGGACGTAGAGGGCCCTTGGTTCCGCCATTATGATTTCAGGCAGAGCTGCTGGGTCCGTGCCATATCCCAGGAGGACCAGCTGGCCCCCTGCTGGCAGGCTGAACACCCTGCGGAGCGGGTGAGATCGGCTTTCGCTGCACCCAGCACTGATTCCGACCAGGGCACCCCCTTCAGAGCTAGGGACGAACAGCAGTGTGCTCCCACCTCAGGGCCTTGCCTCTGCGGCCTCCACTTGGAAAGTTCTCAGTTCCCTCCAGGCTTCTAGAAGCATCTGGGCCAGGGCTCATGGCTGGATAATTTCCCTAGGCTTAACAACCCAAGCAAGCTTCGCATCCTCGTTTTATTTTTGGTTAAACTTATGAAAATGTATTAAGAAAGAGTGCAGCTCGAGAGAGATTCAGAGATGGAACACACCAGACCCCAGATCACAAAGCCAACCATGCCCAGCCCCTCCCAGCACCCCCAGCCCCACGACCATCGTTCTGAATTCTGACGACACCGTGAGCCTGCCTTTGTACTTCAAACTCATGGAAGGATAACCACCTTCATGTTTTGAAATAAATGTTTCCTGTTGAAATGATTTTAGATTTTAGACAGAAATATTGAAAAGGC